ACCTCCTGGGACACACGCACATGGGAAGCCACGTTCTGGAGTGGTATAGCCGACTTCCTGGAGAATGGTGCCCTAGCCTGCAAGGCGTCACTGGGGAGCTGGCACCCCGGCTGTGCCTTCAGGAAGTGATTCCTACATCCTGTCAGGCCAGCAGCTTTTGGCTGGGGCAGACTGTGATGTGGCCAGCGGGCCCGTGGCCCATTGCACCACGAAGACAAGCGCCCAGGCATCCCTGTGGCGCACCGGCCAGCTGGCCAGACGTCTGCAGCCTCTTGTGAGCTTTCTCCAATGCTGGTCGTTTACCAGCAGCCCTACTCCATGGTCCTCTGAATCCTCCACGTCTTCCCAGCCACCTGACACTGTGTCCTGAGCACGGTCCCTCGGGACAGCTGAGCTGCAATGCTGCTTCCTGGAGCCCTGGCTCTCTGCACTCGGCCAGTGAGGTGATGGTGAGCCCTCCTGGTCCCAGCTCCGTGTCTGAGGCTCTGAGCAGCCTGTCAGCAGCAGGATGCCTGGAGGAGGCCCGGGACCAGTATCTGCAGAAGGGAAGGGAGAGGGCCAGGGTTTTGCCAAGGTGGGTAGGTGGGCTGCAGTCTTAACAGGTGGTCCTGAGGGGCATCTACGAGCCTCGACAGCCCTCAGAGTTGCCCCTGGAGCATGCCCTTCGTGAGACCAGACATGGGGAGAGGGGATGGGGAGGACCCAGTGCCTTCTAGGGTTAGGCTCTGCATGTTCCAGAGCATGAGCAGCATGGGGTGCCTGTGAGACCTCCAGGAGGCAGCTGGGCACATGGTTTTGGGACCCAGGACAGGCTGGGCTCCTGCTGCAGATTTGGGGAGCTGAGGGTAGGTGGGAGGAGGTCTCAGAGTTAATGGGTGAACGAAGATGGAGCGGAACCCTGTCACTGGAGAGGGGAGCCCCCATAGCCCATGTGGTGGAGGTGGGTGGGGGCCAGCTCCAAAATGCATTTGTCGAGTTTGGCAGCCGGGGGTGGTGGCTGCCTCAAGAGCGGTGGAGTGGGGGTGGGGGTCAAACGTGGGATCCGACCCTTCTCCTGAGACCTTGTGTAGAGGTAGGGAAAGGTTGTCATGGACAGGCTGCTGAGCAGAGGGAGGTTCCAGCTGGAATGAGGGGGAGAATCAAGAGAGGGACTGGGGCCCGTAGTGCTGAGAAAACGGGGAGCAGACCCTGCTCCTGGGTGGGTGGGCACAGGGGTGCAGAACACTGACCAGGGGCCTAAAGAGCAGGAAATTGCTCTCACAGCTCTAGAGGCCAGAAGCCGGAAGGCGAGGAGTGGGCAGGGCCGCACTTCCTCCGGAGCTCGAGGGGAGGATCCTGCCTGCCTTTTCCAGCTTCTGGGGCCCCAGGCGTCCTGGGAATTCCTTGGCTTATAGATCCAATCTCTGCCTCTGTCGTCACACGGCCGCCCTCTCCCTGTGTGTCTTCTTATAAGGACACTAGTTATGTTGGATAACAGCCAATCCTAGCCCGGTATGACCTCACCTTAACTGGGTGATATCTGCAAAGATCCTATTTCCAAATAAGGTCACATTCACAGGGACTGTAGATTAGGACTTAGACATACGTTTTTAGGGACATAATTCAATCTGGTGCAGAAGGGGACAGGCCTGGGTGGAGGCAGTTGACGTGCAGGAGTGGTGGGGATGGAGGTGAGGCACCTGCTGCTCTGCTCAGGGCCAGTGGTCCCTGATTGAGCCTTTCTGTCCCCTGCAGGACAGAGGTGGACCTCAGCAGGCTCTGCATAACCAGCCGTGTGTGATGAGTGGCCACACCTTGCCTCCTCTTCCCGTCCCAGGCACCAACAGCACAGAGCAGGCCAGTGTACCCAGAGCCATGGCAGCCACGCTGGGAGCCGGCACGCCCCCCAGGCCCCAGGCCAGGAGCATAGCTGGGGTGTATGTGGAGGCCTCGGGCCAGGCCCAGAGTGTCTACGCCGCCATGGAGCAGGGCCTCCTGCCTGCTGGGCTCGGGCAGGCTCTGCTAGAGGCCCAGGCAGCCACTGGGGGCCTGGTGGACCTCGCCCGGGGCCAGCTGCTCCCTGTGTCCAAGGCCCTGCAGCAGGGTCTGGTGGGGCTGGAGCTGAAGGAGAAGCTGCTGGCCGCTGAGCGTGCCACTACGGGCTATCCTGACCCCTACGGCGGTGAGAAGCTGGCCCTCTTTCAGGCCATCGGGAAGGAGGTTGTGGACAGGGCCCTGGGGCAGAGCTGGCTGGAGGTCCAACTGGCCACTGGGGGCCTGGTGGACCCCGCCCAGGGAGTGCTCGTGGCCCCTGAGCCAGCCTGCCACCAGGGCCTCCTGGACCGGGAGACATGGCACAAGCTGTCAGAGCTTGAGCCTGGCACAGGTGACCTGCGCTTCCTCGACCCCAACACGCTGGAGCGGCTGACATACCACCAGCTGCTGGAAAGGTGTGTGCGTGCCCCCGGCTCGGGGCTAGCCTTGCTGCCCCTCAAGATCACCTTCCGCTCCATGGGCGGGGCGGTGAGTGCAGCTGAGCTGCTGGAGGTGGGCATCCTGGACGAGCAGGCTGTGCAGGGTCTGCGGGAGGGCAGGCTGGCCGCAGTGGACGTGAGTGCACGTGCCGAGGTGCGGCGCTACCTGGAGGGTACCGGCAGCGTGGCCGGGGTTGTCCTGCTGCCCGAAGGCCACAAGAAGAGCTTTTTCCAGGCTGCCACCGAGCACCTGCTCCCAATGGGCACCGCGCTGCCACTCCTAGAGGCCCAGGCTGCCACCCACACCCTGGTGGACCCCATCACAGGCCAGCGGCTGTGGGTAGACGAGGCAGTCAGGGCGGGCCTGGTCAGCCCAGAGCTCCATGAGCAGCTCCTGGTGGCCGAGCAGGCCGTGACAGGGCACCACGACCCCTTCAGTGGCTCCCAAATCCCCCTTTTCCAGGCCATGAAGAAGGGGCTAGTGGACAGGCCACTGGCACTGCGGCTCTTGGATGCCCAGCTGGCCACAGGCGGGCTGGTCTGTCCAGCACGCAGGCTCCGGCTGCCCCTGGAGGCCGCCCTGCGCTGCGGCTGCCTGGATGAAGACACTCAGCGGCAGCTCTCGCAGGCTGGCAGCTTCTCAGACGGCACGCACGGCGGCCTGCGCTATGAACAGCTGCTGGCCCTCTGTGTCACCGACCCAGAGACCGGGCTTGCCTTCCTGCCACTCTCAGGGGGACCCCGGGGAGGGGAGCCCCAGGGACCCCCATTCATCAAGTACAGCACTCGGCAGGCCCTGAGCACGGCCACAGCCACCGTCTCTGTGGGGAAGTTCCGGGGCCGGCCCGTGTCCCTCTGGGAGCTGCTCTTCTCTGAGGCCATCTCCTCAGAGCAGAGGGCGATGCTGGCCCAGCAGTACCAGGAAGGGACCCTCTCCGTGGAGAAGCTGGCCGCTAAGCTGAGCGCCACCCTCGAGCAGGCTGCAGCCACTGCCAGGGTCACCTTTTCTGGGCTGAGGGACACCGTGACACCAGGAGAGCTGCTGAAAGCCGAGATCATCGACCAGGACCTGTACGAGCGGCTGGAGCATGGACAGGCCACAGCCAAGGATGTGGGCAGCCTGGCCTCGGTGCAGAGGTACCTGCAGGGTACGGGCTGCATTGCTGGCCTGCTGCTCCCTGGCTCCCAGGAACGCCTGAGCATCTATGAGGCCCGATGCAAGGGGCTCCTCCGGCCCGGCACTGCCCTCATCCTTCTGGAGGCACAAGCTGCCACAGGCTTCATCATCGACCCAAAAGCAAACAAGGGGCACTCCGTTGAGGAGGCACTGAGGGCTGCTGTCATTGGGCCTGATGTGTTCGCGAAGCTGCTGTCGGCTGAGCGCGCTGTCACTGGCTACACTGACCCCTACACCGGGCAGCAGATCTCCCTCTTCCAGGCCATGCAGAAGGGCCTCATCGTCCGGGAGCACGGCATCCGCCTGCTGGAGGCCCAGATCGCCACGGGCGGCGTCATCGACCCCGTGCACAGCCACCGCGTGCCCGTGGACGTGGCCTACCGGCGCGGCTACTTCGATCAGATGCTGAACTTGATCCTGTTGGACCCTTCTGACGACACCAAGGGCTTCTTCGACCCCAACACGCACGAGAACCTCACGTACCTGCAGCTTCTGGAGCGCTGTGTGCGTGACCCCGAGACGGGCCTGTACCTCCTGCCACTCAGCAGCACGCAGTCCCCGCTGGTGGACAGTGCCACCCAGCAGGCCTTCCAGAACCTGCTGCTCTCCGTGAAGTATGGACGGTTTCAGGGGCAGAGGGTCTCCGCGTGGGAGCTGATCAACTCTGAGTACTTCAGCGAGGGCCGCAGGAGGCAGCTGCTGCGTCGCTACCGGCAGCGCGAGGTCACGCTGGGGCAGGTGGCAAAGCTGCTGGAGGCGGAGACGCAGAGACAGGCGGACATCATGCTGCCCGCACTGCGGAGCCGGGTCACCGTCCACCAGCTCCTGGAGGCCGGTATCATTGACCAGCAGCTGTTGGACCAAGTGCTGGCCGGGACAATCAGCCCGGAGGCCCTCCTACTCATGGACGGCGTCCGCAGGTACCTGTGCGGCCTGGGAGCTGTGGGCGGTGTGCGGCTGCTGCCCTCTGGCCAGCGGCTCAGCCTCTACCAGGCCATGAGGCAGAAGCTGCTGGGGCCCAGGGTGGCCCTGGCCCTGCTGGAGGCCCAGGCGGCCACCGGAACCATCATGGACCCTCACAGCCCAGAGAGCCTCTCGGTGGATGAGGCCGTGCGCAGGGGTGTGGTGGGGCCGGAGCTGTATGGCAGGCTGAAGCGGGCTGAGGGTGCCATTGCTGGCTTCAGAGACCCCTTCTCTGGGAAGCAGGTGTCTGTGTTCCAGGCCATGAAGAAAGGTCTCATCCCTTGGGAGCAAGCTGCCCGCCTCCTGGAGGCTCAAGTGGCCACAGGAGGGATCATTGACCCCACCAGCCACCACCACCTCCCCATGCCAGTGGCCATTCAGCGTGGCTATGTTGACCAGGAGATGGAGACAGCCTTGTCCAGCTCCTCCGAAACCTTCCCCACACCGGACGGCCAGGGGCGCACGAGCTATGCCCAGCTCCTGGAGGAGTGCCCCAGGGATGAGACTTCTGGCCTTCACCTCCTGCCCCTGCCAGAAAGTGCTCCTGCCCTCCCCACCGAGGAGCAGGTCCAGAGGAGCCTGCAGGCCGTGCCGGGGGCCAAGGATGGCACATCCCTCTGGGACCTGCTCAGCTCCTGCCACTTCACCGAGGAGCAACGGAGGGGCCTGCTGGAGGACGTGCAGGAGGGGAGGACCACTGTGCCACAGCTGCTAGCCTCTGTGCAGAGGTGGGTACAGGAGACCAAGCTCCTGGCCCAGGCCCGCGTCATGGTGCCCGGCCCACGGGGTGAGGTACCCGCTGTCTGGCTGCTGGATGCTGGCATCATCACCCAGGAGACCCTTGAGGCCCTGGCTCAGGGCACGCAGTCGCCCGCCCAGGTCGCCGAGCAGCCGGCGGTGAAGGCCTGCCTGTGGGGCACAGGCTGCGTGGCCGGTGTGCTGCTACAGCCCTCTGGGGCCAAGGCCAGCATCGCCCAGGCCGTGAGGGATGGCCTCCTGCCCACAGGCCTGGGCCAGAGGCTGCTGGAAGCCCAGGTGGCATCTGGCTTCCTTGTTGACCCCCTGAACAACCAGAGACTGTCAGTGGAGGACGCGGTTAAGGTCGGCCTGGTGGGCAGGGAGCTGAGTGAGCAGCTCGGGCAGGCCGAGAGGGCGGCGGCCGGGTACCCAGATCCCTACTCTAGGGCCTCCCTCTCTCTGTGGCAGGCCATGGAGAAGGGGCTCGTGCCACAGAACGAGGGCTTGCCCCTCCTGCAGGTGCAGCTGGCCACAGGGGGTGTGGTGGACCCTGTCCACGGGGTGCACCTGCCCCAGGCGGCAGCCTGCAGACTCGGCCTTCTGGACACACAGACGAGCCAGGTGCTGACTGCAGTTGACAAGGACAACAAGTTCTTCTTTGACCCCAGTGCGCGGGACCAGGTGACCTACCAGCAGCTCAGGGAGCGCTGCGTGTGCGACTCCGAGACCGGATTGTTGCTGTTGCCACTGCCCTCAGACACAGTGCTTGAGGTGGACGACCACACCGCGGTGGCTCTGAGGGCCATGAAGGTGCCCGTCAGCACAGGGAGGTTTAAGGGGTGTAGCGTGTCACTCTGGGACCTGCTGCTCTCCGAATACGTTGGCGCTGACAAGCGGCGGGAGCTGGTGGCACTCTGTCGGTCTGGGAGGGCTGCGGCCCTGCGGCAGGTGGTCAGCGCAGTCACCACCCTGGTCGAGGCTGCAGAGAGGCAGCCCCTGCAGGCCACCTTCAGAGGGCTCCGGAAGCAGGTGTCAGCCAGGGACCTGTTCAGGGCGCAGCTGATCAGCAGGAAGACGCTGGACGAGCTGAGCCAGGGGACAACGACTGTGAAGGAGGTGGCGGAGATGGACAGCGTGAAGCGGTCCCTGGAGGGAGGCAACTTCATTGCCGGGGTCCTTATCCAGGGCACCCAGGAGAGGATGAGCATCCCAGAGGCCCTGAGGAGGCACATCCTGCGGCCTGGCACAGCCCTGGTGCTGCTGGAGGCACAGGCAGCTACCGGCTTCATCATCGACCCCGTGGAGAACCGGAAGCTGACCGTGGAGGAGGCGTTCAAAGCAGGAATGTTCGGGAAAGAAACCTACGTGAAGCTGCTGTCGGCCGAGCGCGCCGTCACCGGCTACACCGACCCCTATACCGGGCAGCAGATCTCCCTCTTCCAGGCCATGCAGAAGGACCTCATCGTCCGGGAGCACGGCATCCGCCTGCTGGAGGCCCAGATCGCCACGGGCGGCATCATCGACCCCGTGCACAGCCACCGCGTGCCCGTGGACGTGGCCTACCGCTGCGGCTACTTCGACGAGGAGATGAACCGCATCCTGGCGGACCCCAGCGACGACACCAAGGGCTTCTTCGACCCCAACACGCACGAGAACCTCACGTACCTGCAGCTTCTGGAGCGCTGTGTGGAGGACCCCGAGACGGGCCTGTACCTGCTACAAATCATAAAGAAAGGAGAAAACTACGTGTACATCAATGAGGCCACGAGACACGTGTTGCAATCCAGAACTGCAAAAATGCGCGTGGGGAGGTTTGCTGACCAGGTGGTCTCTTTCTGGGACCTGCTGTCCTCTCCATACTTCACAGAGGACAGGAAGCGGGAGCTCATCCAGGAGTATGGAGCCCAGAGTGGGGGCCTGGAGAAATTGCTGGAAATCATCACCACGACAATTGAAGAAACAGAGACGCAAAACCAAGGCATCAAAGTGGCGGCCATCAGAGGGGAGGTGACAGCTGCAGACCTGTTCAACTCCAGGGTCATCGATCAGAAGACCCTGCACACACTTCGTGTGGGGAGGACTGGGGGACAGGCACTCAGCACGCTGGAGTGTGTGAAGCCCTATCTGGAAGGCAGCGGCTGCATTGCGGGGGTCACGGTGCCCTCCACCAGGGAGGTCATGAGCCTCCATGAGGCCAGCAGGAAGGAGCTCATCCCTGCAGCATTTGCGACTTGGCTGCTGGAGGCGCAGGCCGCCACCGGGTTCCTCCTGGACCCCTGCACCCGCCAGAAGCTCTCTGTGGATGAGGCTGTGGATGTGGGCCTGGTGAACGAGGAGCTGCGGGAGAGGCTCCTGAAGGCTGAAAGAGCTGCCACGGGCTACAGGGATCCGGCCACAGGAGACACGATCCCGCTGTTCCAGGCCATGCAGAAGCAGCTCATCGAGAAGGCGGAGGCACTGAGGCTGCTGGAGGTGCAGGTGGCCACGGGGGGTGTCATCGACCCACAGCACCACCACCGGCTCCCACTGGAAACAGCCTACAGACGGGGCTGTCTGCACAAGGACATCTATGCGCTCATTTCCGACCAGAAGCACATGAGGAAACGGTTTGTGGACCCGAACACGCAAGAGAAGGTCTCGTACCGAGAGCTGCAGGAGAGGTGCCGCCCACAAGAGGACACGGGCTGGCTGCTGTTCCCAGTGAACAAGGCTGCACGGGACTCCGAGCACATCGATGACGAGACGAGAAGGGCCCTGGAGGCAGAGCAAGTGGAAATCACAGTGGGAAGGTTCAGAGGCCAGAAACCAACACTGTGGGCACTACTGAATTCCGAATACGTGACAGAGGAGAAGAAGCTCCAGCTGGTGAGGATGTATAGAACACACACCAGACGGGCACTGCAGACGGTAGCGCAGCTCATCTTAGAGTTGATCGAGAAGCAGGAAACCAGCAACAAACACCTGTGGTTCCAAGGAATTAGACGACAGATCACAGCTTCTGAACTCCTCAGCTCAGCCATAATCACGGAGGAAATGCTCCAGGACCTGGAAACGGGACGGAGCACGACGCAAGAGCTCATGGAGGACGACCGCGTCAAGCGCTACCTGGAGGGCACCAGCTGCATCGCGGGCGTCCTGGTGCCCGCCAAGGACCAGCCCGGCCGCCAGGAGAAGATGAGCATCTACCAGGCCATGTGGAAGGGCGTGCTGCGGCCCGGCACGGCCCTGGTGCTGCTGGAGGCGCAGGCGGCCACCGGCTTCGTCATCGACCCCGTGCGCAACCTGAGGCTGTCGGTGGAGGAGGCCGTGGCCGCGGGCGTGGTGGGCGGCGAGATCCAGGAGAAGCTGCTGTCGGCCGAGCGCGCCGTCACCGGCTACACCGACCCCTACACCGGGCAGCAGATCTCCCTCTTCCAGGCCATGCAGAAGGACCTCATCGTCCGGGAGCACGGCATCCGCCTGCTGGAGGCCCAGATCGCCACGGGCGGCGTCATCGACCCCGTGCACAGCCACCGCGTGCCCGTGGACGTGGCCTACCGGCGCGGCTACTTCGACGAGGAGATGAACCGTGTCCTGGCCGACCCCAGCGACGACACCAAGGGCTTCTTCGACCCCAACACGCACGAGAACCTCACGTACGTGCAGCTGCTGCGCCGCTGCGTGCCCGACCCGGACACCGGGCTCTACATGCTGCAGCTGGCAGGCCGGGGCTCCGCCGTGCACCAGCTGAGCGAGGAGCTGCGCTGTGCCCTGCGCGACGCCCGCGTGACGCCAGGCTCGGGCGCCCTCCAGGGCCAGAGCGTCTCCGTCTGGGAGCTCCTCTTCTACCGCGAGGTGTCCGAGGACCGGCGCCAGGACCTGCTGAGCAGATACCGGGCGGGCACGCTGACCGTGGAGGAGCTGGGCGCCACCCTCACCTCGCTGCTGGCCCAGGCCCAGGCCCAGGCCCGGGCCGAGGCCGAGGCCGGGAGCCCGCGCCCAGACCCCCGGGAGGCCCTGCGTGCGGCCACCATGGAGGTCAAGGTGGGCCGCCTCCGGGGGCGCGCGGTGCCCGTGTGGGACGTGCTGGCGTCCGGCTACGTGAGCAGGGCCGCCCGGGAGGAGCTGCTGGCCGAGTTTGGCTCGGGGACCCTGGACTTGCCCGCGCTGACCCGCCGGCTGACCGCCATCATCGAGGAGGCCGAGGAGGCCCCCGGGGCCCGGCCGCAGCTCCAGGACGCCTGGCGCGGCCCGCGGGAGCCAGGGCCAGCCGGGCGAGGGGACGGCGACTCGGGGCGCTCCCAGCGAGAGGGCCAGGGGGAGGGCGAGACCCAGGAGGCCGCCGCCGCCGCCGCCGCCGCCGCCGCCCGCCGCCAGGAGCAGACCCTGCGTGATGCCACCATGGAGGTGCAGCGCGGGCAGTTCCAGGGGCGGCCGGTCTCCGTGTGGGACGTCCTCTTCTCCTCGTACCTGAGCGAGGCCCGCCGAGACGAGCTCCTGGCCCAGCACGCGGCCGGCGCCCTGGGCCTGCCCGACCTCGTCGCCGTCCTCACCCGGGTCATCGAGGAGACCGAGGAGCGGCTCAGCAAGGTGTCCTTCCGCGGCCTGAGGCGCCAGGTGTCCGCCTCCGAGCTGCACACGTCCGGGATCCTGGGCCCCGAGACCCTGCGGGACCTGGCCCAGGGCACTAAGACGCTGCAGGAGGTGACGGAGATGGACTCGGTCAAGCGCTACCTGGAGGGCACCAGCTGCATCGCGGGCGTCCTGGTGCCCGCCAAGGACCAGCCCGGCCGCCAGGAGAAGATGAGCATCTACCAGGCCATGTGGAAGGGCGTGCTGCGGCCCGGCACGGCCCTGGTGCTGCTGGAGGCGCAGGCGGCCACCGGCTTCGTCATCGACCCCGTGCGCAACCTGAGGCTGTCGGTGGAGGAGGCCGTGGCCGCGGGCGTGGTGGGCGGCGAGATCCAGGAGAAGCTGCTGTCGGCCGAGCGCGCCGTCACCGGCTACACCGACCCCTACACCGGGCAGCAGATCTCCCTCTTCCAGGCCATGCAGAAGGACCTCATCGTCCGGGAGCACGGCATCCGCCTGCTGGAGGCCCAGATCGCCACGGGCGGCGTCATCGACCCCGTGCACAGCCACCGCGTGCCCGTGGACGTGGCCTACCAGCGCGGCTACTTCGACGAGGAGATGAACCGTGTCCTGGCCGACCCCAGCGACGACACCAAGGGCTTCTTCGACCCCAACACGCACGAGAACCTCACGTACGTGCAGCTGCTGCGCCGCTGCGTGCCCGACCCGGACACCGGGCTCTACATGCTGCAGCTGGCAGGCCGGGGCTCCGCCGTGCACCAGCTGAGCGAGGAGCTGCGCTGTGCCCTGCGCGACGCCCGCGTGACGCCAGGCTCGGGCGCCCTCCAGGGCCAGAGCGTCTCCGTCTGGGAGCTCCTCTTCTACCGCGAGGTGTCCGAGGACCGGCGCCAGGACCTGCTGAGCAGATACCGGGCGGGCACGCTGACCGTGGAAGAGCTGGGCGCCACCCTCACCTCGCTGCTGGCCCAGGCCCAGGCCCAGGCCCGGGCCGAGGCCGAGGCCGGGAGCCCGCGCCCAGACCCCCGGGAGGCCCTGCGTGCGGCCACCATGGAGGTCAAGGTGGGCCGCCTCCGGGGGCGCGCGGTGCCCGTGTGGGACGTGCTGGCGTCCGGCTACGTGAGCAGGGCCGCCCGGGAGGAGCTGCTGGCCGAGTTTGGCTCGGGGACCCTGGACTTGCCCGCGCTGACCCGCCGGCTGACCGCCATCATCGAGGAGGCCGAGGAGGCCCCCGGGGCCCGGCCGCAGCTCCAGGACGCCTGGCGCGGCCCGCGGGAGCCAGGGCCAGCCGGGCGAGGGGACGGCGACTCGGGGCGCTCCCAGCGAGAGGGCCAGGGGGAGGGCGAGACCCAGGAGGCCGCCGCCGCCGCCCGCCGCCAGGAGCAGACCCTGCGTGATGCCACCATGGAGGTGCAGCGCGGGCAGTTCCAGGGGCGGCCGGTCTCCGTGTGGGACGTCCTCTTCTCCTCGTACCTGAGCGAGGCCCGCCGAGACGAGCTCCTGGCCCAGCACGCGGCCGGCGCCCTGGGCCTGCCCGACCTCGTCGCCGTCCTCACCCGGGTCATCGAGGAGACGGAGGAGCGGCTCAGCAAGGTGTCCTTCCGCGGCCTGAGGTGCCAGGTGTCCGCCTCCGAGCTGCACACGTCCGGGATCCTGGGCCCCGAGACCCTGCGGGACCTGGCCCAGGGCACTAAGACGCTGCAGGAGGTGACGGAGATGGACTCGGTCAAGCGCTACCTGGAGGGCACCAGCTGCATCGCGGGCGTCCTGGTGCCCGCCAAGGACCAGCCCGGCCGCCAGGAGAAGATGAGCATCTACCAGGCCATGTGGAAGGGCGTGCTGCGGCCCGGCACGGCCCTGGTGCTGCTGGAGGCGCAGGCGGCCACCGGCTTCGTCATCGACCCCGTGCGCAACCTGAGGCTGTCGGTGGAGGAGGCCGTGGCCGCGGGCGTGGTGGGCGGCGAGATCCAGGAGAAGCTGCTGTCGGCCGAGCGCGCCGTCACCGGCTACACCGACCCCTACACCGGGCAGCAGATCTCCCTCTTCCAGGCCATGCAGAAGGACCTCATCGTCCGGGAGCACGGCATCCGCCTGCTGGAGGCCCAGATCGCCACGGGCGGCGTCATCGACCCCGTGCACAGCCACCGCGTGCCCGTGGACGTGGCCTACCGGCGCGGCTACTTCGACGAGGAGATGAACCGTGTCCTGGCCGACCCCAGCGACGACACCAAGGGCTTCTTCGACCCCAACACGCACGAGAACCTCACGTACGTGCAGCTGCTGCGCCGCTGCGTGCCCGACCCGGACACCGGGCTCTACATGCTGCAGCTGGCAGGCCGGGGCTCCGCCGTGCACCAGCTGAGCGAGGAGCTGCGCTGTGCCCTGCGCGACGCCCGCGTGACGCCAGGCTCGGGCGCCCTCCAGGGCCAGAGCGTCTCCGTCTGGGAGCTCCTCTTCTACCGCGAGGTGTCCGAGGACCGGCGCCAGGACCTGCTGAGCAGATACCGGGCGGGCACGCTGACCGTGGAGGAGCTGGGCGCCACCCTCACCTCGCTGCTGGCCCAGGCCCAGGCCCAGGCCCGGGCCGAGGCCGAGGCCGGGAGCCCGCGCCCAGACCCCCGGGAGGCCCTGCGTGCGGCCACCATGGAGGTCAAGGTGGGCCGCCTCCGGGGGCGCGCGGTGCCCGTGTGGGACGTGCTGGCGTCCGGCTACGTGAGCAGGGCCGCCCGGGAGGAGCTGCTGGCCGAGTTTGGCTCGGGGACCCTGGACTTGCCCGCGCTGACCCGCCGGCTGACCGCCATCATCGAGGAGGCCGAGGAGGCCCCCGGGGCCCGGCCGCAGCTCCAGGACGCCTGGCGCGGCCCGCGGGAGCCAGGGCCAGCCGGGCGAGGGGACGGCGACTCGGGGCGCTCCCAGCGAGAGGGCCAGGGGGAGGGCGAGACCCAGGAGGCCGCCGCCGCCACCGCCGCCGCCCGCCGCCAGGAGCAGACCCTGCGTGATGCCACCATGGAGGTGCAGCGCGGGCAGTTCCAGGGGCGGCCGGTCTCCGTGTGGGACGTCCTCTTCTCCTCGTACCTGAGCGAGGCCCGCCGAGACGAGCTCCTGGCCCAGCACGCGGCCGGCGCCCTGGGCCTGCCCGACCTCGTCGCCGTCCTCACCCGGGTCATCGAGGAGACGGAGGAGCGGCTCAGCAAGGTGTCCTTCCGCGGCCTGAGGCGCCAGGTGTCCGCCTCCGAGCTGCACACGTCCGGGATCCTGGGCCCCGAGACCCTGCGGGACCTGGCCCAGGGCACTAAGACGCTGCAGGAGGTGACGGAGATGGACTCGGTCAAGCGCTACCTGGAGGGCACCAGCTGCATCGCGGGCGTCCTGGTGCCCGCCAAGGACCAGCCCGGCCGCCAGGAGAAGATGAGCATCTACCAGGCCATGTGGAAGGGCGTGCTGCGGCCCGGCACGGCCCTGGTGCTGCTGGAGGCGCAGGCGGCCACCGGCTTCGTCATCGACCCCGTGCGCAACCTGAGGCTGTCGGTGGAGGAGGCCGTGGCCGCGGGCGTGGTGGGCGGCGAGATCCAGGAGAAGCTGCTGTCGGCCGAGCGCGCCGTCACCGGCTACACCGACCCCTACACCGGGCAGCAGATCTCCCTCTTCCAGGCCATGCAGAAGGACCTCATCGTCCGGGAGCACGGCATCCGCCTGCTGGAGGCCCAGATCGCCACGGGCGGCGTCATCGACCCCGTGCACAGCCACCGCGTGCCCGTGGACGTGGCCTACCGGCGCGGCTACTTCGACGAGGAGATGAACCGTGTCCTGGCCGACCCCAGCGACGACACCAAGGGCTTCTTCGACCCCAACACGCACGAGAACCTCACGTACGTGCAGCTGCTGCGCCGCTGCGTGCCCGACCCGGACACCGGGCTCTACATGCTGCAGCTGGCAGGCCGGGGCTCCGCCGTGCACCAGCTGAGCGAGGAGCTGCGCTGTGCCCTGCGCGACGCCCGCGTGACGCCAGGCTCGGGCGCCCTCCAGGGCCAGAGCGTCTCCGTCTGGGAGCTCCTCTTCTACCGCGAGGTGTCCGAGGACCGGCGCCAGGACCTGCTGAGCAGATACCGGGCGGGCACGCTGACCGTGGAGGAGCTGGGCGCCACCCTCACCTCGCTGCTGGCCCAGGCCCAGGCCCAGGCCCGGGCCGAGGCCGAGGCCGGGAGCCCGCGCCCAGACCCCCGGGAGGCCCTGCGTGCGGCCACCATGGAGGTCAAGGTGGGCCGCCTCCGGGGGCGCGCGGTGCCCGTGTGGGACGTGCTGGCGTCCGGCTACGTGAGCAGGGCCGCCCGGGAGGAGCTGCTGGCCGAGTTTGGCTCGGGGACCCTGGACTTGCCCGCGCTGACCCGCCGGCTGACCGCCATCATCGAGGAGGCCGAGGAGGCCCCCGGGGCCCGGCCGCAGCTCCAGGACGCCTGGCGCGGCCCGCGGGAGCCAGGGCCAGCCGGGCGAGGGGACGGCGACTCGGGGCGCTCCCAGCGAGAGGGCCAGGGGGAGGGCGAGACCCAGGAGGCCGCCGCCGCCACCGCCGCCGCCCGCCGCCAGGAGCAGACCCTGCGTGATGCCACCATGGAGGTGCAGCGCGGGCAGTTCCAGGGGCGGCCGGTCTCCGTGTGGGACGTCCTCTTCTCCTCGTACCTGAGCGAGGCCCGCCGAGACGAGCTCCTGGCCCAGCACGCGGCCGGCGCCCTGGGCCTGCCCGACCTCGTCGCCGTCCTCACCCGGGTCATCGAGGAGACGGAGGAGCGGCTCAGCAAGGTGTCCTTCCGCGGCCTGAGGCGCCAGGTGTCCGCCTCCGAGCTGCACACGTCCGGGATCCTGGGCCCCGAGACCCTGCGGGACCTGGCCCAGGGCACTAAGACGCTGCAGGAGGTGACGGAGATGGACTCGGTCAAGCGCTACCTGGAGGGCACCAGCTGCATCGCGGGCGTCCTGGTGCCCGCCAAGGACCAGCCCGGCCACCAGGAGAAGATGAGCATCTACCAGGCCATGTGGAAGGGCGTGCTGCGGCCCGGCACGGCCCTGGTGCTGCTGGAGGCGCAGGCGGCCACCGGCTTCGTCATCGACCCCGTGCGCAACCTGAGGCTGTCGGTGGAGGAGGCCGTGGCCGCGGGCGTGGTGGGCGGCGAGATCCAGGAGAAGCTGCTGTCGGCCGAGCGCGCCGTCACCGGCTACACCGACCCCTACACCGGGCAGCAGATCTCCCTCTTCCAGGCCATGCAGAAGGACCTCATCGTCCGGGAGCACGGCATCCGCCTGCTGGAGGCCCAGATCGCCACGGGCGGCGTCATCGACCCCGTGCACAGCCACCGCGTGCCCGTGGACGTGGCCTACCGGCGCGGCTACTTCGACGAGGAGATGAACCGTGTCCTGGCCCACCCCAGCGACGACACCAAGGGCTTCTTCGACCCCAACACGCACGAGAACCTCACGTACGTGCAGCTGCTGCGCCGCTGCGTGCCCGACCCGGACACCGGGCTCTACATGCTGCAGCTGGCAGGCCGGGGCTCCGCCGTGCACCAGCTGAGCGAGGAGCTGCGCTGTGCCCTGCGCGACGCCCGCGTGATGCCAGGCTCGGGCGCCCTCCAGGGCCAGAGCGTCTCCGTCTGGGAGCTCCTCTTCTACCGCGAGGTGTCCGAGGACCGGCGCCAGGACCTGCTGAGCAGATACCGGGCGGGCACGCTGACCGTGGAGGAGCTGGGCGCCACCCTCACCTCGCTGCTGGCCCAGGCCCAGGCCCAGGCCCGGGCCGAGGCCGAGGCCGAGGCCGGGAGCCCGCGCCCAGACCCCCGGGAGGCCCTGCGTGCGGCCACCATGGAGGTCAAGGTGGGCCGCCTCCGGGGGCGCGCGGTGCCCGTGTGGGACGTGCTGGCGTCCGGCTACGTGAGCGGGGCCGCCCGGGAGGAGCTGCTGGCCGAGTTTGGCTCGGGGACCCTGGACTTGCCCGCGCTGACCCGCCGGCTGACCGCCATCATCGAGGAGGCCGAGGAGGCCCCCGGGGCCCGGCCGCAGCTCCAGGACGCCTGGCGCGGCCCGCGGGAGCCAGGGCCAGCCGGGCGAGGGGACGGCGACTCGGGGCGCTCCCAGCGAGAGGGCCAGGGGGAGGGCGAGACCCAGGAGGCCGCCGCCGCCGCCCGCCGCCAGGAGCAGACCCTGCGTGATGCCACCATGGAGGTGCAGCGCGGGCAGTTCCAGGGGCGGCCGGTCTCCGTGTGGGACGTCCTCTTCTCCTCGTACCTGAGCGAGGCCCACCGAGACGAGCTCCTGGCCCAGCACGCGGCCGGCGCCCTGGGCCTGCCCGACCTCGTCGCCGTCCTCACCCGGGTCATCGAGGAGACGGAGGAGCGGCTCAGCAAGGTGTCCTTCCGCGGCCTGAGGCGCCAGGTGTCCGCCTCCGAGCTGCACACGTCCGGGATCCTGGGCCCCGAGACCCTGCGGGACCTGGCCCAGGGCACTAAGACGCTGCAGGAGGTGACGGAGATGGACTCGGTCAAGCGCTACCTGGAGGGCACCAGCTGCATCGCGGGCGTCCTGGTGCCCGCCAAGGACCAGCCCGGCCGCCAGGAGAAGATGAGCATCTACCAGGCCATGTGGAAGGGCGTGCTGCGGCCCGGCACGGCCCTGGTGCTGCTGGAGGCGCAGGCGGCCACCGGCTTCGTCATCGACCCCGTGCGCAACCTGAGGCTGTCGGTGGAGGAGGCCGTGGCCGCGGGCGTGGTGGGCGGCGAGATCCAGGAGAAGCTGCTGTCGGCCGAGCGCGCCGTCACCGGCTACACCGACCCCTACACCGGGCAGCAGATCTCCCTCTTCCAGGCCATGCAGAAGGACCTCATCGTCCGGGAGCACGGCATCCGCCTGCTGGAGGCCCAGATCGCCACGGGCGGCGTCATCGACCCCGTGCACAGCCACCGCGTGCCCGTGGACGTGGCCTACCGGCGCGGCTACTTCGACGAGGAGATGAACCGCGTCCTGGCCGACCCCAGCGACGACACCAAGGGCTTCTTCGACCCCAACACGCACGAGAACCTCACGTACCTGCAGCTTCTGCAGAGGGCCACCCTGGACCCTGAGACGGGGCTCCTATTTCTTTCTCTCTCTCTACAGTGACTGGGCTTCCTCCGTGCAGTTTTCTGCAACTCTGGAGAAGTGGAGGCATACTTGTGTGTCTGGGTTGTTTTTTTTTTTTTTTTTTTTTTTGTCATTCTTTAATTTTGTTGTTTTACCCATTCGTTATCTGTGGAAAACGTTTTAAGTTGTCATGTGACAGAAACTTTTCCTTTGTCCATCGAGGTGTTTCATAAGTTTTTTGGTGTGTTTTCTGGGTCGTCTATGTGTCATATGGTTTTACTTTTCTCTCCTTTTTCGTTTTCAGAACATTTTTCTGTCTGTTTTGGATTCACTGCTTCCATTTTACAGAATGTCACTCTTTAGACTCTCAGTCCATCATGCCATCGGGTACTCTTGTTGCAGTGTAATTTTTATTACATGCGGTTATTTCCCTAACGATGTGCTATTCACGTTCATCTTCAAACTCATTTTCCATCAGCCAGTGTCTACTATTTAGTGCCCTGGCTCTATTTCGGTCCTCCTCCCCGGGCTTTCCCTGGCTGCTGTGCTGGCCAAAAGCATGGGCTTTATTCTCTCCATTGGCTGCTGCTCCACCTTAGAGGTGTGACCTCACTAGCGTTGACTGAGCGAGTCTGTTGTGGAGAAGAACTTTTTGTAGTAATTTACTAGGAAAAATTCTGAACAAGTAAAATATGAAGGAAACTCTTGTTTTTGATTTCAGGTTTTTGAAGGTT